TTGACTTTTGTTCTGGTGTTTCTCTCTGTAGTCATTCTTCACTTTCTGATGCAATTTTAGCACATCTTAAATATTAAAATGTTTTGGAACAAACTTAGAGAAATTATGAAGCTAATTTAGGAAAAGAGCACAAGAATCTTTGATTTACAGGCAATTTGGGGATATAATTTAGCTATATTGAAGCTATGCAGCCAACATGTAGATGGTCATTATTATTACACCATAAATTTTGTGAGGTCAGGAACCTTGTAATTTTAAAAATATTCACTCTGTGCTTTGTTGAATAAACGGATAAAACGTATAGACATACATGAACTACTGATGAGTGGCTGTGTGTGATGTGTAGCTATGTTTATTATTTTTAAGATTCTTATTGTATTTGTTGAAGGCCAAGTTGAGGAGGGAATTGCTTAAGGGAAATGAAAAGGGGTTTAACCACAGTCCCCACCATTCAGGGGCATGCAATCTAGTAGGTTAGGGGACAGGACAGACACACCATGATAGGTGATCGAGACCTTTTAAGAGCAGTGTGATGAAATTGCTATGGGAACTGGGAGGAAACATTTTCTAGGACTGGGGAAACACTGAGTGTGCTAGAAAAACTTTGTGCTCCTGATCAGGGAACCTGGGTTCTATAACTGCTTCTACTACTGATTTGTCCTGTGACTTCGCGCACCAAATTTAGGCTTGTAAATTAAACTCCCAGATTTCTGTTTTCCATTTTGCAGCTCTAGGGGTTGAATGAACCATTAGGTTCCCTCGGACAAATGACCTCCGCTAATTTCCTATTTCGTTGTTTTCTCACCCCTACACCCCACCGTTCCGTGGGTCCCTCCTCTCCAGGAGGCCAGACGAGGAAATAAGCGAGGCCTCTTTAAAGGAGCTCTCAAAGAAAGGTACCCGGGGTATCCCGGGCTGTGGAGCAAGCGCGGGGCGCCGGGGACCCGGGTTTCCCACGCAGCCGGGGACGCCGTTGCGTCACGGCGCCTGCAGCCAATCAGGACGTAGCCTTCCGGGACGCATTACTAGGGCGACGGCCGGACGCCTCCGCGTTACGGGATGAATTAACGGCGGGTTCCGCACGGAGGTTGTGACCCCTACGGAGCCCCAGCTTGCCCACGCACCCCACTCGGCGTCGCGCGGCGTGCCCTGCTTGTCACAGGTGGGAGGCTGGAACTATCAGGTGGGGTTACGCTCTTTTTTTCTCCCATTTGTCCTGTTCACAGGCTGAAAAACAGAGTGGGTACTCTCTTCTGGGAAGCTGGCAACAAATGGATGATGTGATATATGCATTCCAGGGGAAGGGAAATTGTGGTGCTTCTGAACCCATGGTCAATTAACGAGGCAGTTTCTAGCTACTGCACGTACTTCATAAAGCAGGACTCTAAAAGCTTTGGGTAAGTCTTTGTAATGATTTAGATGCTTGAGGTAACAAAATATATCCTTTTTTATATCTTTCAGAATCATGGTGTCATGGAAAGGGATTTACTTTATACTGACTCTGTTTTGGGGAAGCTTTTTTGGAAGCATTTTCATGCTGAGTCCCTTTTTACCTTTGATGTTTGTAAACCCATCTTGGTATCGCTGGATCAACAACCGCCTTGTGGCAACATGGCTCACCCTACCTGTGGTAAGTTACACACCAGAGGAGACTGTCTGCTTTAATTTGCTGTATATCTGTATTGTTTTCTTAGGCATTATTGGAGACCATGTTTGGTGTAAAAGTGATTATAACTGGGGATGCATTTGTTCCTGGAGAAAGAAGTGTCATTATCATGAACCATCGGACAAGAATGGACTGGATGTTCCTGTGGAATTGCCTGATGCGATATAGCTACCTCAGATTGGAGAAAATTTGCCTCAAAGCGAGTCTCAAAGGTGTTCCTGGATTTGGTAGGTTATTCACACATTATTTTAAGTGGTTCATAGGTAAATTTTATTGTTAAATTGATTCTAGGTTGGGCCATGCAGGCTGCTGCCTATATCTTCATTCATAGGAAATGGAAGGATGACAAGAGCCATTTCGAAGACATGATTGATTACTTTTGTGATATTCACGAACCACTTCAACTCCTCATATTCCCAGAAGGGACTGATCTCACAGGTAATGTAGCCTGGGTTTGGCAAAGTTAGAAATATGATTTATAATGGTCCATTGTTTTGTTTAGAAAACAGCAAGTCTCGAAGTAATGCATTTGCTGAAAAAAATGGACTTCAGAAATATGAATATGTTTTACATCCAAGAACTACAGGCTTTACTTTTGTGGTAGACCGTCTAAGAGAAGGTAAGCACCCATTTCAAAATGTACTTTTTAATTAATGCTCCCCACTCCCCACTCTGTTGATCAGGCAGGAGGCAGAGCGAGGGAAGTAAAGGACCACTTCAAGGAGAACTACAAATCACTGCTCAAGGAAATCAGAGAGGACACAAACAAATGGAAAAACACTCCATGCTCATGGATTGGAAGAATCAATATCGTGAAATTGGCCATACTGCCCAAAGCAATTTACAGATTCAATGCTATTCCCATTAAACTGCCGTTGACATTCTTCATAGAATTAGAAAAAACTCTTAAAATTCATATGGAACCAACAAAAAGCCCATATAGCCAAGACAATCTTAAGCAAAAAGAACACAGCTGGAGGCATCACATTACCTGACTTCAAACTATACTACAGGGCTACAGTAACCAAAATAGCATGGTACTGTTACAAAAACAGACACATAGACCAATGGAACAGAATAGAGAACTCAGAAATAAGTCCGTGCAACTACAGCCATCTGATCTTTGACAAACCTGACAAAAACAAGCAATGGGGAAAGGATTCCCTATTTAATAAATGGTGCTGGGAGAACTGGCTAGCCATATGCAGAAAACTGAAACTGGACCCCTTCCTTACACCTTATGCAAAAATTAACTCAAGATGGATTAAAGACTTAAATGAAAAACCCAAAACTATAAAAACCCTAGAAAAAAATCTAGGCAATACCATTCAGGACATAAGCATGGGCAAAGATTTCATGATGAAGATGACAAAAGCAATTGCAACCAAAGCAAAAATTGACAAATGGGATCTGATTAAACTAAAGGGCTTCTGCACAGGAAAAGAAACTATCATCAGAGCAAACAGACATTCTACAGAAAGGGAGAAAATTTTTGCAATCTATCCATCTGACAAAGGTCTAATATTCAGAGTCAACAAGAAACTAAAACAAATTTACAAGAAAAAACAACCCCATTAAAAAAGTGGGCAAGGGACATGAACAGACACTTCTCAAAAGAAGACATTTATATGGCTAATAAACTTATGAAAAAAAGCTCAACATCACTGATCATCAGAGAAATGCAAATCAAAACCACAATGAGATACCATCTCACACCAGTCCAAATGGCAATTATTTAAAAGTCATGAAACAACAGATGCTGGCAAGGCTGTGGAGCGAGAGGAATGCTTTTACATTGTTGGTGGGAATGTATATTAGTTCAACCATTGTGTAGCTGGGACTACAGGCGTCCACTACCACGCCCGGCTAATTTTTTTGTATTTTTAGTAGAGACAGGGTTTCACCATGTTAGCCAGGATGGTCTCGATCTCCTGACCTCATGATCCACCCGCCTCAGCTTCCCAAAGTGCTGGGATTACAGGCATGAGCCACCGCGCCCAGCCAAGGAAATATCTTTATAGATGTCTTCTTGTGTACCTGTGTAAGAATTCCTTTGGGATATACAGTCATGCAACACATAATGACGTTCTAGTTAGTGGCAAACCACATATATGATGGCAGTCTCATAAGATCATAATGGAGCTAGAAAATTCCTATCACCTGGTGACATCATCACATGTTTGTGATGATGCTGATGTAAACCACTATGCTACCAGTTGTGTAAAACAGTAGCACATAAAATTATATACCGTAATGATAATGACTATGTTACTGATTTACATAGTTACTGTACTATACTTTTTATTGTTACTTGAGTGTATTCCTTCTGCTTATAGTAAAAGCAGTAAAACAGCCCCAGGCAGGTCCTTCAGGAGGTATTCCAGAAGAAGGCATTGCTGTCATAGGACATGACAGCTCCATGCTTGTTATTACCTCTGAAGACCTTGCAGTGAGACAAGATGTGGAGGTGAAGACAGTGATATTGATGATCCTGACCCTGTGTAGGCCTAGGCTGTGTGTGTGTGTGTGTGTGTGTGTGTGTGTGTGTGTGTGTGTGTGTGTGTGTGTCTTAATTTTTAACAGTTTTTTTTAAAAAAGTTTTTATAATTAAAGGTTATGGAATCAGGATAGAAAGAAAGTCTTTTTGTACAACTTTACAATAGGTTTGTGTTTTAAGCGAAGTGTTATAAAAGAGTCAAGTTTTAAACATTTAGAAGTTTACTCACACCTGTAATCCCAGCACTTTGGGAACCCGAGGCAGGTGGATCACCTGAGGTCGGGAGTTCAAGACTAGCCTGGCCAACAAGTTGAAACCTTGTCTCTTCTAAAAATACAAATATTAGCTGGGCGTGGTGGCAGGTGCCTCTATTCCCATCTACTTGGGAGGCTGAGGCAGGAGAATAGCTTGAACCTGGGAGGCGGATGTTGCTTGCACTCCAGCCTGGGTGACAGAGTGAGACTCCATCTCAAAAAAAAAAAAAAATTTATAAGTTTAGAGTAAAAAAGTTACAGTAAGCTAAGGTTAATTTATTATTGATGAAAGTTTTTTAATAAATTTAGTGTAGCCTAAGTGTACAGTGTTTATTAAAGTCTACAGTAGTGTACAGTGGTGTCCTAGGCCTTCACATTCACTCACCCTCACTCACTGACTCACCCAGAGCAACTTCCAGTCCTGCAGACTCCATTCATGGTAAGTGCCCTGTAGAGGTATACTATTTTTTATCTTTTATACTGTATTTTTACCATACCTTTTCTATGTTTAGACACACAAATACTTAGCATTATGTTACAATTGCCAACAATATTCAGTACAGTAACATGCTGTACAGGTTTGTAGCCTAGGAGCAACAGGCCATACCATATAGCCTAGGTGGGTCATAGACTATATACTGTCTAGGTTTGTGTGAGTATGCTCTATGATGTTCCCATGACAAAAAAATTGCCTAAAGACACATCTCTCAGAACATATCCCCGTCAAGTGACACATAGTTGTATGTCCAAGAGTAGAACTGCTGAGTCATAGGGTTTGGTAACCTTAATTTGACCAGCCCCAAATTATACTACATAATAGATACTCCCCTCTAAACACCCACTGGCAATGCACAAGGGTGCCTGTTTCCTCTCATTCCTGTGAACACTTGGTATTATCCAGCTTTCTACTCTTTGCCAGTCAAATAGGTATATTTTAATTTGGTTTTGTCTGATTACAAAGGATTTTCACATGCCTGATATTTTCTGGGTTTCCTCATCTATTCATTGCCTGTTTATATCTTGTCTGTGTTTCTATTGGGATTACTATAGTGACTTGTTAATTCGCACTAGTTCTTATGTTCTAGATATAATCCCTTGTTGAATTTTAGACATTGCAGGTATGTTCTATTTTATTACATATTCATTGAACAGAAATTCCTGGTGTAATCAAATTAAGAAGTTTTTATCTTACGACCTATGCTCTTGAAGTCTGGTTTTTAAAAACCTTTCTTGTTACTTGGTCTCCATTTTCTTTTGTTAATTGTATAATTATGTTTTACATTTCAGCTTTATCCATCTGGAGTCCCTTACATGTGTTGTTTGGTGTGAGGATCTGGTTTTATTTTTCTCCAACAGTGTGTACTTAATCTGTTATTCTCCATTGATTTGTGATGTTACCTTTATCATATATTAAGTCCCCATATATTCATGAGAATGGCTTTGAACTCTATTCTGATACTTGTTTTTCCACAACCACTTGATTCTTTTAGAATGTATTTTCCATAGTGAAGACCCAGTTTCTTCTAAATCTCAAGGAACTAGTTTATGCATGTGTTATACCAGGATAGCCTTTTTGTGTGCATAACTGTTTAGGCATTTCAGCCCACAGTGATCCTGTCCTCCTTTGAACTCATAGTGTTCATTCTCTACTACACTCACCTCACTTCTCTTAAAATTTTCTATTAACTTGTATTCGTTTCCTGTGTTATTACTTAACTTTTCACATATTTATATGTTGTACTTCAACTAGATTATAAACTTCTAAAAGGCAAGGATTGCTTCCATGTCTTTAAATCTCCCATGGTAGCTGTAGCTAGCACAGGACTTAAAATCATTATCATAAGCATGATTTAGTGAGCAATTATTAAACTCTTTATTGATACTTTTGATGTGATGAATGCATGTCTTAACATAATTTTAAGCACATAAAGGCAATGACCGATTTTTGAAGGATATAGGACAAATATGCAGTTTCTACATGTACAAATTGAACATAGCCATACCCCCTGCATTTTTCTAATAACTAGACTTTGTCACATATTACTTCCTCTATTTCTTAAAAGGTTTTAGTTTACTAATTTTTTCGTTCCTTCTTTAGTAATTGCATTTTTTTTTTTAGGTTTCCTTAATAAACCCTGTGAAAAGCAATGTGCTAAATAAATTATATGCAGGGCAAAGCAATACATTATAATTAGGCATTCCATTATTGAATTGATGCCTCTGGCTTCTCATGGTCTCTGTCTAATCCTGAAACAAATTCTTTTTGTGGACAAATATTAGCCTATAATAATTATTCATCTAAGCTAACGCTTTTCATTAAATCTCCTTCTGATTAAGATAGCTCCATAAGTACAGACTGATTTAATTTAACATGATTTATCCACTTGTGTATCAAGGTCTGGTGGAAATTGTTTTTAACACCAGAGGATTGTGAATATTAAGATCATCTTTATATTAACAGATCTCTCAGGTATTTAAGACCTTGTTGTTTGAATAGTTATATAAGCCTAGGTCTGATGTCACTCTGCTAAATTCAAGAGTATCACAAGTGCTGTAACAGGCTGTCATTAAAAACAATATGGATTCTGTTTTATATTATAATGTTGGAGCTTAGAGTTAGTACATTCTTGTGTTACTTGGGTTTGGGAATCAATTTTCATTCCAGCTGGTTGGTCCAACACATTTAATGTCTTTTCTGTTTTACCAGAAGTTCAGTGTTATTAAAAACAAGTAAATCATAGATATATATTCTGAATTAAGGGTCTCCACGGACATGAATATAACTTTTTAAAAAATTTCTTGGACTTAACTGTTATTATTTCCTCACCTGTTACCATCCTTGTGCTTTTCTTCAGTTTTTTTAATGCTGGCTATGTAATAGATACCAAACACTGAGTTTAATTTTGTTTTTTTTTCACTTCTTCCTTGATCATCTTTCCCCCAATATTCCTCCCTTAATTTGTTAAATTCTGGCTTCACCACTGCTCTTCTACTTTTAGCTTTTTTTTTTTTTTCCTATCAGTAGTCAACAGACTCATTAGCATTTTTCTTCTGGCCTTTTTGTCCATTTTTTTTCTTTTTGGTCCTTTTATAGTCTTTCCTGCTTCATTATATATGCATGAGAAAGTTTGCATTGCTCTATGTGAACATGATAAAGCTACATGAATTAATTCTATGAAACCAAAGCATATATTCTAATTTGCTGCAACCAAAAATTCTTGAAAATAAACTATATAATGTCCTAATTATAATTTAGCTCCAGTTTTAGGAAATCCCAGAGAACAGAGAGTGTGTGTGTATACACTCACACTTTCAGTTGAGGGTGAAAGAGAGTGCCATGAAAGCAAAAGGAAAGGCATTCTAGCATGTGGAACTTTCTGAGGTCCCATTTCCAGCCGTATCCTCTTTATTTTCAGGTTTCTAAGAGTTGTTAACTGTTCTTTCTCTCTCCCCCTGACTCTGCTCTGCCCCATGTGTGCTGTTCTCAGAAGACAGTGGTGTGTATGGTAGGACCCTGAGTCAGTAGGCTGAAGACTTACAGAAAGAAGGTACCTTGGAGTCAGGACTGGAAGCTGAGGGATAACAGGCCAAGTCAGGCTGAGATTCTTAACTGGTCTGGGCTCTGGGCATAGCAGCAAAGAAGAGCTTACTTCATCTGGGTCAGCTGAGGGAAGTGGTTCATGAACCGCTTAGCAGACCACTTGAACTAATAGGAGGAGGATGACGCAGAACTCAAGTGAAGTACTGTGGTCATTTGCAGAAGAGTTTCTCCTGGGAGGAGGTCAGAGTAGAAATGGGCGTATCATGCCCATAAGGCAGCAATTACTGTTTTCAGAGCCGTGTCTGCACTGATGGAAATGCCAGCTCTGTGAAATTTTTTTCAAGCTGGTGGGACTCCCATGTGTCCTGTGGATAGAAAGAAAAAAAATAGCACAGTAGAAAATGAAGCTTTCTTTTCTGTGAGGAAAAGACTTTCTGTGAGGAGGTTGGTGGTTCTATTTAAAGACACAGTCTTGAGAGTTGATTAGGAAACAAGTACTTCTACAGTAATACCTTAATTAATGAAGAGGCTATATTCGGGAATGTTTAATGAAGTTTCTGTTGTTATCAGAGAGAAAATGAAGCAAGCACAGGGGATTGCATTCCAGAATGTCAGGAAAGAATTTCAGTTTAAAAACAACACTGTATGTTTAACATCGTCAAATATGCCATAACTAAAGAGTATTTATATCACGGTTTGAAGGGAGAGGGAGAGAGGAGCATATCAAACTAACATAAGCTCCTTAAACCTATAAAAGGCACCTATCATCATTGAAGAGGTCTCTAGCTTCCTGTCCTTGTGGCGCCCTGTGCCTATTCAGATGTTGGTCATTTAGTGCTGTTGACCTACTGTTAACACCACATACATGTGACCTTGACTTCCCAGTATATCCTCTGAAACATTATTATCTCAGCTTGCCTGACAACTCATGAAGAACCCCAGTGCTTTAACAATAATATAGTGATTGCACAGATTGCAAGTAGCAGAACTACAGAGTATCTAAGGCTTGGCAAAGAATGTCTCATGTCCAGAACAGAAGCACAAATTCCTGTCTGCCTTCTCTGCTATGGTCTGAGGGATCATTAATCACAATTACTTTCCAGCGACAGTCTCTCATAATGCACCTTTCTACTGCAGGCTGTTAGGGAAGGCTCTATTCTTAGGCTCTCTGCCAAGAAGTACCCCAGAGACAGAAGCTCAGCTCAGTTTCCCCTTTTCTGCTTATTCAATTTATATATTTCCTGAGCTCACTGAAGCAGCACAGGAATACACCAATGAATAAAATAAACAAAAATTTAGACAATAAGTACGTAAAATTTATAGTATGTCAGATGATGGGGCTTACAGAGAAAATAAATCAAGGAAGAGGGAAGACTGAAGTAGGGTAGTCAGGGCTCCCCTGAAAAGAGGAATTTGGGGGAAGAGGATCCCTAGTAGAAGGAACAATAACGTGCCTGAGATGAGAATGTGCCTAGTGTGTTCAAAGAAGAACAAGAGATGCAGTGTGGCTAGACCAGATCAAGTCACATGAGCAGTAGCAGAGAATGAGGGCAGAAAGGTAAATGTTTGCCAGATAGGCCACCATGGGAGTTTGGTGTTCTCTCTGAGATGGGCAGCCACTGGGGAGAAGGGGTGAAGGGGGAGGGGTTATAAGATTGTGACTGACATTATTAAAGGATTACTCTGGCTGTAATGTTAAGAAAAATCTGTAGGTCGGGCAGGTGGGCAAACAGAGAAACCAATTAGAAAGTTATTTGTAATAATGCAGGAAAGAGAAGTGGAGAGTGAGGTAAAATTAGTGAGGTTGCAAAAAATGGCTGGATTCTAGATACATTTTAAGGTGGAAGTGTAGGGGTGGGTTGCCCCTACACACCTGTGGGTGTTTCTCGTAAGGTGGGACGAGAGATTTGGAAAAGAAAAAGACACAGAGACAAAGTATAGAGAAAGAAATAAGGGGAACCGGGGAACCAGCGTTCAGCATATGGAGGATCCCGCCAGCCTCTGAGTTCCCCTAGTATTTATTCATCATCTGTGGGTGTTTCTCGAAGAGGGGGATGTGTCAGGGTCACAAGACAATTGTGGGGAGAGGGTCAGCAGACAAACATGTGAACAAAGGTCTTTGCATCATAGACAATGTAAAGGATTAAGTGCTGTGCTTTTAGATATGCATACACATAAACATCTCAATGCTTTACAAAGCAGTATTGCTGCCCACAGGTCCCACCTCCAGCCCTAAGGCGGTTTTTCCCTATCTCAGTAGATGGAGCATACAATCGGGTTTTATACCGAGACATTCCATTGCCCAGGGACGGGCAGGAGACAGATGCCTTCCTCTTGTCTCAACTGCAAGAGGCATTCCTTCCTCTTTTACTAATCCTCCTCAGCACAGACCCTTTACGGGTGTCGGGCTGGGGGACGGTCAGGTCTTTCCCTTCCCACGAGGCCATATTTCAGACTATCACATGGGGAGAAACCTTGGACAATACCTGGCTTTCCTAGGCAGAGGTCCCTGCGGCCTTCCGCAGTTTTTGTGTCCCTGGGTACTTGAGATTAGGGAGTGGTGATGACTCTTAAGGAGCATGCTGCCTTCAAGCATCTGTTTAACAAAGCACATCTTGCACCGCCCTTAATCCATTTAACTCTGAGTTGACACAGCACACGTTTCAGAGAGCACGGGGTTGGGGGTAAGGTTATAGATTAACAGAATCTCAAGGCAGAAGAATTTTTCTTAGTACATAACAAAATGGAGTCTCCTATGTCTACTTCTTTCTACACAGACACAGTAACAATCTGATCTCTCTTGCTTTTCCCCACATGGAAGCAATAGGATTTTTTGATGGGTCGGGTGTGGAGTATAAGAAAATGAGAGGGAACTAGTGTGACTGCAAGGTTCTTGGCCTCAACTGAAGGAAAGGCAGTTTTGCCTTTTAACTGCAACAAAGACTGTGGTAAGTACAGGTTTTGGGGGAAAGGCCAAAAAGCAGTTCCATTTAAGCCATGTTAAGTTTGAGCTACTTATTAGATATCCATAGGGAGTTATGAAATTAGTAAATATGTGAGTCTAGAAAGGAGAGAGGCAGGAGATACACATTTGGTAGGCATGACCACATATGATATTTAAAGCTGCAAGACTGAAAGAGATCACCTAAGGAATGAGTGTGGATGGAGAAGAGTAAGATCCCAGCCTAGTTAATAGTAGGCAGTACAATATTAGGGATCGGAGAACCAGGCCATCCACAAAGAAGACTTCAGAGTGGCCTGTGAAGTTGGGGAAAAGCCAAGAGAGTAAGGTGACCAGGAAGCCAAGAGGGAGGGAGGCATTGGATTTGGTACATAAAGGTCACCGAGGACAGTTCTGGTGGAATGATGAGGGCAGAAGCTTCATTGGCATGGGTTCGAGAGAGAAATGAAAGAGGATTGAAGACAGTGAGTATAGACAGCTCAGGAAGTTTAGCTGTGTAAGTGAACACAGAGATGAGTGGTCACTAGAAGGAGAGGTGAGCCAAGAGGGAATGATGGGAGAAGTTATAATATGTTGATGGTCAAGATAGAATGACTGATTAAAGGGGAATTGCTGGGGCTCTGTTCCTGAGTAGGCAAGAGCAGGTGAGATAGAAGACATAGGTGGAGGGATTGGCCCTAAATACATGCGTGGACAGATCCTCCTTATGAAAAAAAGAAGGCAAAGTGTATGAACTCACACAGTAGTAGGAGAGTATATAGGGTGGTACGAGTTGTGCAAATTTCTTTTGATTGATTTTCTCAGTGAAATAGGATGAGAATGAAGGATAGTGAGGAAGTTATTGGAAGTTTTTGAGAAAAGCAAAGTCATGAAGTCCTCAAATCCAAGCAACTGGGACACAGAATGGACTAAGGAAATATGTATGTTGAGCAGTACTAAGGAGCTGCTTTTGGCCAGTGATCAGGAATTTACCAAGGACTCCCACTAGCCTTCATTCCCTGCCGAAAAACTTAAATACTTCCACCAAAACTTGTGCCTAATAGGCTCAAATAAGTTTCTGGGAGAAAAGAGACACCACATATCAAAAAGTCTTTCTCCATAAGACTTATGTAAATGTGTAAAGTGAAAGGAAATAAAGCCTTAGGAACTGGGCATTCAAATCTAGTTTGGCTTATGCACTTTGAGTCTGTGGTAAGGAATTTATCTGGGAAAGGTACATTATATACTGCAAAAAACACATCAAGAGTACTAAATCAGATTACTTGCCGGTTACGTCTTCAGACTGATTGAATGATCAAGACTTATGACATCTATTCACATTGGAGTATAATCAGTGAATTGATCAGCTTGTGTAAGGGATTGAAATGAGACCCTTCCCTACCTTGGAAATGGGTAGAGGGCACTAGACAGAGGGAGAGTTGTGGTCTCCACTGAGTTAGTCTTCACAGTTTACCCAGGCCAGTTTCATCTATAAGAACTGTGCATGTGTAATTAGAAGCTACTCAAAGGTGATTTTGACACAAGCTGTCACACCATGTGCACAGCTGATAGGGAATGTTGCTGTTGAATTGCAATGGTAAGTGAACGGTTTTTTTGTTGTTGTATTTTGGTTGCTGGTGGAGGGAGTACTTAGCAGGAGAAAGTTGAAATGGATGTTTAAACCAGTTTCCAAATGTGTTGAGTTTCTGAATCATAGTATTGATTAAAAGCAAAAATACATCCTTCAAATCTGAATCAAACAGATTAGATGCCATACTGTCATTGTAATATTTGCTCTGAGTTTTACAGGAGGAATTGAAGGGTGCAAGAGTGTGTGTATGTGTTTGTTTTGTTTGATACACCTAAGCCCTGCTACTACTGTAGTAATCTAATAAATTAGAGCTATATGCTTCTAAAATATTGATTGCAAGACACATTGTCACTTTTCTTCTAATATTTTTATTGTTTTCTCTGTGAATTCTAATTGAACTATTTGTAACTGCTTCAGAAATATGTTGATGTAACCTTTTTCCTTTCTAGATAGTAGCAAGAAAACATGGTAGTTATTATTTGTGACCCTGAAGGAAATTAACGTCCTAGAAATTTTTAAATGTCAGCTTGCACTTAAAGTGATCCCTTAATTAGGGAATTATATCTTGCATTAACCAGGAAAGGAAAAAGGATGCAAAATAACAATGAAAAGCTTGTCGGATATGTTAATGCTTATTTGAATGAATAGGAAAAGATCCTGTTTCAAATAAAATGCTAATACCAAAAAAAAAAAATTGAAATCATACATGTGAATAAATTTGTTTCAAACTCTAAATAATGTTTTCTAACATTTTGGTTTGACAAGAATCCACGCAGCCTTTTAGAAAGCTCTGTTTAGACTATAGCACATATTACAGATTTGTGATATCACTTAAATTTTTTTAGGGGAAATATTTGAGACGCCTTAAAAAAACAGCTTTTAGAGGTAGAATTTACTTGCTGTAAAATGTACTCATTTTAAGTGTACAGTTAGATGTGTTTTATTAAATGTATAGAGCCACATATCTACCCACAGTCAAAATATGAAACATGTCCATCACCCCCAAAGGTTTTCTATGTACCTCTGCAGTCAGGCCCCTTCCCTGAACGTTGGTCCCTGGAACCCACTGATGTGCTTTCTGTCACCATAGTTTTGCCTTTTCTAGATTTTCATATAAATGGAATTATATAGTATGTGGTCATCTGTGTCTGGTTTAAGTTAGAATAATGCTGTTAAGTTTCATCCATATTGCTGCATGAATCTGTAGTTTATTCCTTTTTATTGCTGATTGGTATTGCATTGTGTGGAATATGCCACAATTTCTTTAACCATTCATGGACTGATAGACACCTGCGTTATTTACAATTTTAGGATACTATGTATAAAATTGCTACAGACATTTTTGTATTAATACAAGAATTTGTATGGGCATATATTTTCTTGGGCACATACCTATGCTGTCATTCTCTGGTTTTCCAGAGTGTGTAGACTGTTTTACATGTCCATTAGTATTATTTGAGGGTTCCAGTTGTTCACCATCCTGACCAAAACCTGATATTGTTAGCCTTTTTAACCTAGCCATTCTAGTAAATGTATATTAGAATCTTATTGTGGTTTTGGTTTATGTTTCCCTAATAGTAACTAAAGTGTTAATTTAAGCATCTTTTCCTGGGCTTATTTGTCTTTCATATACCTTCACTGGTGATATGTTAATTCCAATTTTTTATCCAATTTAAAACATTGGGTTGCTTTATTATGGGCTTGCAAGAATGTTTTATATATCTTAGATACAAGTTATTTATAATATATTTGGTTTGCAAACATTATCTTCCAATCTGTGGCTTGCATTTTTATTTCCTTAATACTGTCTTATGAAGAGTAGATGTGTTTAATTTTGACAAAGTACAGTTTTTCAGTTTATGATTTGTGCTCTTCAATGTCCTATGTAAGAAACTGTTGCCTAGTCCAGGTCACAAAGATTTTCTGTGTTCATCTGTTTCTAGACTCTGTTCTGTTTCATTGATCTGTATGTCTAACTCTCCTCCAGTACAATATTGTCTCGATTACTGAACCTTTATAGTAAGTCCTGAAATGAGCAGCTAATGCCAAGCCTCCATCTTTTTCTTTTTCAAAATTGTTTTCTTATTCTAGTTCCTTTGCACATCTATATAAAACTTAGAATCAGTTTGTTAATTTATACACAGAAGCAGACTAGTTTTTATTAGGATTACTTTGAATCTGTAGAGCATTTTAGAGAAATGTAATCTTAATAATATTGAATTTTCCAGTCTATGAACATAGTATATCTCCCATTTATATGGGTCTTTCTCTCAGTCATGTTTTATAGTTTGCATTCTTGCACATATTTTATAAAATTTACAAGTGTTTCATAACTTTGATATTGTAAATGGTGTTTTTAAAATTTCAGTGTTCCAAAGAAGGAAACAGCAGACACTGCGGTCTACTTGACAAGGGAGGGTGGGAGGAGGGAGAAGAGATAACTATTGGGTACTGGACTTAATAACTGGGTGATGAAATAATATGTACAACAAACCCTCATGACGTATGTTTACCTATGTAACAAACCTTCACATGTATACCCAAAGCTAAAAGTTAAAAAAAATAAAATTTCAGTGTTCAGTTATTCATTACTAGTATCCAGAAATAGATTTAATAATGAACTTGTATCCTGTAACCTTGCTAAATCTACTTACCAGTTCTAGTAGTTTTGTAGACCCCTAAGGATTCTCTACATCATAGTTTGTGAATAAAGAGTTTTACTTTTCCTTTTTAATCTGTATGCCCTTTTTTGTTTTTGCCTTATTG